GCTCTCAGGAACCTTGAAGCCCTCTAAACGGGACCCGCCATCCGTGCCTGTCAGAACTGTAGCCGCTACCTGCACTTGGCGCACAGGCAAATACGGCCAAGCAACCCCAAACTCCCCTCTTCCCCTCTGGGCCCAGGCGGCGCTGAACCTGCTGCTCAGCCGCATCCTGGCGACTGCACAGTGCCCAGAGCCTGCAAACCAGCGCTCAGGGCGCGAGCCAAGGAAGAGCAGGGCCTAGAGTGGGAGGGCGTGTGCCACACGGCTACCCTCAGGCCGTCGGGCCCAGCCCTGCAGCCTCTACCGTGGGCTCAGCTGCAGCTGGCATTTGAAGGTGGCAGCAGCGGTGGCAACCCCCGAACCTGTCCGCGCCACCAGCAGGCGAACCCCAGGGTCGGACACCGCCACTGCGCCTAAGTCAGGCAGTGGGACCTCAGTTGCAGGATCGTGGGAACCTGCCGCAAAGCCTCATCGCCGCAGCTGTACAGGGCCCAGTGGTGGCAAGCCTGCGCTGCCAGCGCGAGCCGAGGAAGAGCAGAGCCCCGGGTGGAAGGGCGATGTACTCGGCGATGCTCAGCGGTCTGGGCCCAACCCTGTAGCCTCTACCATGGGCTCAGCTGCAGCTGCCACCTGAACATGGCACGTGGCAGGAGAGGCTGCAACCCTGACCCTGCCAGCGCCACCAGCCGCGCGGATACTTGGGCCAGAAGCCTCCAGGCGCCTAAGTCAGGGATGGGTCCCTGGCTGCAAGAGGCCGGGAACCGACGCTCAGCGCCACCCTGGAGGCTGCACGATGCCCAGCGCCAGGGCCCAGCTCCTGGATCTCAGGTTGAGGAGGGGACAGGGGCAGCTCTGTCAAGCAGGCCATGTGGCAGGGAGCCCCCCACGTTCCGCTCCAGGGAGCCCCGCCAGCCCGATAGCGCCTCAGTAGCAGGTGCCACCTGCACGCCGTGCTGGGCGAAGCGCAGCCAGGGCGGTTTCCTGCCTCGCGTGTCTCCCAGGTCTGCTGAGTTGCGCATGCGCTGTTGCCTAACGGTTCTGCTCAGCTGCCTAAAGGTTCTGCTCAGGTGCCTAACGGTTCTGCTCAGCTGCCTAACGGTTTTGCGCAGCCATTTTCTCCCGGGAGAGGTTGGAGTGTCCAAAAGCTTGGCCCGACTGAGATTTCTAGTCTTGTCAGGGCGGATGCAGGGACTGAAGAAGGGCGAGGGCGAGCGGCGGGGACTGGGGAAGGGCGAGCAGCGGGAGGCACGGGCTCTCTCTAGCAGGTGGCTGCAGCCATGGAGAGGCTCTCTGCCGCCCCTGTCAAGGGCCAGACGGGCCCAGAGCGCCCGAGCCCCTTCAGTCAGCTGGTCTACACCAACAACGACTCTTACGTGATTCACCATGGGGATCTCAGGAAGATCCACAAAGCTGCCTCCCGGGGCCAAGCCTGGAAGCTGGAGAGGATGATGAAGAAGACGACAATGGACCTGAACATAAGAGATGCGAAGAAGAGGTACCAGGCCCTGCCTGAGCCGGGGCTGCAGGAACTTTCCTTAAAAGGCCTCTCATTCTTGTAGGACTGCTCTATACTGGGCCTGTGCCAATGGCCATGCAGAAGTAGTAACACTTCTGGTAGATAGAAAGTGTCAGCTTGACGTCCTTGATGGTGAAAACAGGACCATTCTGATGAAGGTAAATGGTAGCCAGTTCTTTCAGCAGGAGATTTATAATTTACTTTTTGCTTTAATACTGACAGGCTCTGCAATGCCAGAGGGAGGCTTGTGCAAATATTCTCATAGATTCTGGTGCTGATCCAAATATTGTAGATGTGTATGGCAACACAGCTGTCCATTATGCTGTTAACAGTGAGAATTTGTCAGTGGTGGCAAAATTGCTGTCCTGTGGTGCAGACATCGAAGTGAAGAACAAGGTAGACATTAACCAATGTTATTTTCAAAATATATGAATTATAAATTGTTTTTGCTGTTTTACAGGCTGGCCACACACCACTTTTACTGGCCATAAGGAAAAGAAGTGAGGAAATTGTGGAATTTTTACTGACAAAAAATGCAAATGCAAATGCAGTTGATAAGTTTAAATGGTATAGTAGTTTTTTTTATTAAAAAACACTTGCTAATAATGAAGTTATCTCTTTGTTATTTTAGCACAGCCCTCATGCTTGCCATATGTCATGGATCATCAGAGATAGTTGGCAAGCTTCTTCAGCAAAATGTTGACATCTGTGCTGAAGCTACATGTGGAATGATTGCAGAACGTTATGCTGTTGCTTGTGGATTTAATCTCTAAGTGTTTACATTTAAAGGCTAGGTGAGATTTTATAGTTTGTTTCAGGTAGTTTTTGAATGACAGTGAGTTAGTTCACTTCATCAGCCAGAAACTAGGCAAAAAGCTGACTAGTTAGAAGGATTAATGGCTCCAGGATTCTTTATTTTAGGGCTTTAGGGACGCTAATGTTGTCTACTTGATTTGAAGTATAACCCCTATGCATGGGATAAATATAATGTCACAATTTTGGTTTTTCTAATTAGTTATTTGGGTCTCGAAAAGTCCACTTTAAGCAGAAAACCTGATAATGTCCCCAGGGGGCTGTCTTCCATACCTTTATTCTTGAATTTTTTAAAAGAATCTGAACCTAAGTCCAAGGAAGACATTCCTTTTGTACAAGTCAGAAGGATTGGCGGTGGGGGCAGAAATGGCCATTCTCTTCATTTTGTTGTTTCCATTGATTCTATTGCTGCATCGTTGCCATTGAAACTGCTCCTGCAGTCTGGTAATGATTGGCCTTTGTGACCAGGAAGCCCTTACTAACACAGGTTCTTCAGTCTTCATGGTGTAGACTTCGAAGTTACTGCATGTTTTTAAAGTTCACGTACATATTCTCAGCCATTGTTTCCAAAGTACCAGCACCCCACTCTGGCAGCTAGAACTTTTAGCTTTAGCCACACACATAGTGAGCAAATTGACTCTTCTCCTCACACTCAAAACCTGATGTGAAACCCACATCTTAGCCTGGACATGGCCTAGACCTTCATGGTAAGTTATCCTTTGAGTGGCTTTTTTCTATTTTCTCTAGCCAATATTAGTTGTGGTCGTTTGAAACTGTAAGTCAGGTTGAAATAATGTTACAGGAAGAAATTAGAGATCCATTTTGTCTTTGTTACCAGATCTATATCCCTGGCCCTTTATATCCTGTGTAGCACCATTTTGTAGGCAGTGGACGGTCTCATTCTGTAAAATCCCATGTCATCTTTCCCAAGTTGTAGTGGGTTCCAACTTGTGGTTGTCCCCTCAAGTGATTCTTTTTTCCTAAAAGTAAAAATCTCCCATGCTACTTACATCTCTACCTCGAGTTTCTAAAATATTTTCAAATGCTGCATCACCATGAAGCCATTCAATAGACTTCACTAAATCTCAAGTAAGTTGGTTAGATTTAACAGAGCTAAGCCTCATCCATCACTGATCAGTCTTCACGTATAAAAGTAAGGATTTGTGCTGGCTTCAGTGGTACATATAGTAAAATTAAAACAACGTTGAGAAGATCAGCATGGTCCCCGCACAAAGATGACATAGAAATCTGTAAGGTGTTGCATATTTCTTGGAGTCCCCAAAAGGACATTTTACTACTTTCTAACTAGCTCCAAGGAAATGGTGTGAGTCAAAGCAAAATGGGTGACACCCAGTATTGCAATTGTGATTTTCATACAAAAAATTATTTACGTAAGGTCATCTATGAAATGAGATGTGGTAACACATAGGATCTTGTGTGCAATATTTTGTTAGTAGGGATCTCAGAAATGAGAAAATACCAACTTGCATCTTCTTTGTGGAACTTACAAAAAATAAAGGTAGGGTTTTGTCTTCCACAGCAGCTGGAAATGAACATAGTGACTAAGCATCATTCTAACAAAGATTTGTTGGTTCAGAGTTTAAGGAGGTAGATAAAGACTAGTAGTAGTCCAAGCCAGATGCTGACATCTATTAGTTTTCTGCCCTTGGTGTGACTGATGAGCTCAGTAATAGAGTATAATTTGGTTATCTGATTTAATGATTTAATATATTTATAAATATATTTCATTACAAAATATAAAATAGCTTAGATGCTCTGAATTACAAGCCACAAAGAATAGAACATCTAATGTCCAAAAGTAGGAATTAATAACAGAAAATTGCAATATTTGAATATTATAACCTATGAAGAAAAACATTTTTTTTGTTTTTTTTTTGTAATTTAATTTTTGTTGAGACATGGTCTCCCTATGTTGCCCAGGCTGGTCTTGAACTTCTGGATTCAAGCAATCCTCCTGTCTCAGCATCCAAAAGTGCTTGCCTCACAAGCATGAGCCACTGCACCAGGCCAATATATTGGGTTTTATTGGGAATTTTAAATTGTTTCAGCAATAAGGTTCAAGAACAAATTTTTTTTGCTTCATTTTTTATTTTAAGCATTTTTAAAATGTTATCTTGTTAAATCTTTATAATAACCTAGTGAAATAAGGCCCTAAAATCCTCATTTTTAGAAGACATTGAGTCTAAGAGAAGCAACTTGTTCAAGAAAAAATACCTGTTGGTAGCCATGCTAGGACTTATTCCGAGTTAAGGACATTTTCCACATGTCAAGCTACCTCTAGTTAATTTACTGAGTTATACTGCCCTCACTTCATGAGTGTTTTATCTTTCTTTCTTCTTTAATTAGAAGCTTAATAAGTTCATAGAGCTTACAAACTTAAAGTCTATGGAAAAAGTAATGTTCTGATGTTAGCTCTAATATTGTCTGAAATACCCTAAGAATGTAATAAATTTGGTAAATATTTTTTATATCAATGTTAAAATAGTGATTTTATTTATTTCATTTTTATACATAGCGTTCATCAACAACTTTTGGAATAT